TTCAGAGACAACCTCTCTCCTGCCACAGGAATTGCCCCCAGGGCTTCTTCAAGTGCTCCAATGTGCTTCTAGTTCCATCTCAAGTTTATGCTGCACTAATCACAGCTATGGTTTATTGCCAGTGCATAAATCATCAAAATCAATCGTTTCTTTAGATGGGTCTCCCTTTAGGTCAGTTGAATTTAAAGAATTTCTGGCAAAGCTCTCACTTAAGGTATTTCCACTGTTTTGAATTGTTTTCAAGTGAAAGATTAGGCTGACAAGTTCATGGAGACTAGTCTTGTCCTGGATCAAATTGTTTGAAAAGTGGAGCTAATTAGGTATGCCCGTTCCTCACCCTTTAACTGACTTGAATCATGTCCATTATGTTTAGAGAAGAACTTATAAGATGCAGAAGGGTGTTGAATGGGTGCTGCTCTGTTTATACCTAACCTTTACTTGTGTTTATCTTAAAAGTTAGCTTTTCCTAGGAATTTTGGAAGTGGAATTTATAACACTGTATGGCGAAATGGAGATCTGTGTGATGTGGATCCCATAGCAGATAGAGACCAGTTGGCATCACTATTTGGTTGATTTCAAAGGGATTCATTCAGGGTGATTAACTACAGCAGAGCCACCAGAAACCATTAGAACCACTAGGAACAGCCAAGCATCAAGGCAGCAATCATTCTTCTGGAAAAGGGCCTTCTGCCATTTCCTCCCCATCAGACCAGTATAACACAAAGATGGTTGCCAAAGAGCATTCCTTGGAATATAAAGATTTGCTGGCCATAGGGAAAGAGAGAGGGGTGAACTGCAGGAAGCTATTATTGCTCAATGCCAACATTTGTGTTTCTTTGGGGATCTGCAGTTGTGCTCTTCAGTGATTTTCCTGGTGACTTTGACCCAGTGGAATTTTGAAGGACAAAGATTTGTCTTGAGGAAAATGTATTGCTTCCTTGACTGTTATAAGGCAGTTGGATTTGGCTGCTACTCCCAATGCACGAGGCTGTGGCCCTGCCCTTGGGGTGGGAGGTGACGACACATGAATTTGCGTTTTCCAGGTTACTCCATTGCCGCTAAAATCACTGGTCCAACAACAGTGAATGGCTCGGAGCAGGGCTCATTGACTGTGCAGTGTGCTTATGGCTCAGGCTGGGAGACCTACTTGAAGTGGCGGTGTCAAGGAGCTGATTGGAATTACTGTAACATCCTTGTTAAAACAAATGGATCAGAGCAGGAGGTAAAGAAGAATCGAGTTTCCATCAGGGACAATCAGAAAAACCACGTGTTCACCGTGACCATGGAGAATCTCAAAAGAGATGATGCTGACAGTTATTGGTGTGGGACTGAGAGACCTGGAATTGATCTTGGGGTCAAAGTTCAAGTGACCATTAACCCAGGTAAGAGGGAGTGTATATACGTGTGTGTCTCTGGGGTGAACCGTGTTCTGCTTTGTATGTTTAGGCACACAAACTGCAGTCTCAGAATGGACAACCACAACAGCAAGCCTGGCTTTCACAGCTGCAGCCACCCAGAAGACCAGCAGCCCCCTCACCAGGTAGGTGGAGCCAGGTCCCACCACTTTCGCACGCAGCTCATTTCCTGTCACCGTGTTCCCACAGGTCCCCGCTCAAGAGCACCCACTTCCTGTTCCTGTTCCTCCTGGAGCTGCCTCTGCTCCTGAGCATGCTGGGGACCGTCCTCTGGGTAAACAGACCACAAAGAAGGTCTTGAAGGAGGAGGAGTCAGCCCGATGATGAGAGTCCCAATGCCCATTGACGTCCTGTCCAGGGCGAAAGGCCCTCCCACAGAAGAAAAAACATTTTCTTTTCTCTTCTTTTTTTCTTTCTAGAGATAGAGTCTTGCTCTGTCACCCAGGCTGGAATGCAATGGTGTAATCTCTGCTCACTGCAACTTTCCCCTCCCAGGCTCAAGCGATCCTCCTGCCTCAACCTCCAGAGTAGCTGGGGCTACAGGCACATGCCACCACCCCCAGCTAATTTTTAAATTTTTTTGTAGAGATGGGCTTCCACCACGTTGCCCAGGCTGGTCTCGAACTCTTGACCTCAAGAGATCCTCCCGCTTCGCCTCCCAAAGTGGTGGGATTACAGGTGTGAGCCACCGCACCTGGCAGAAAAACAACATTTCTATGGGGAATTGACTGTGGTTCTAGAGGCAGTGCTGGCCCCAGCTTCAGGGAACAGCCTCCTAGTCCCCTATCTCCTGCAGCCGTGCCACCTGGGGCTATTCCCTTCTCTGCACAGTCCCTGGGGCCTGACAGAGCCCTTCTTCCTTCTGAGGTCTCCAATGCAGTAGAAAACATGAGAAGAATGTGTTTCCCCCGAGAGGCACCTATGCCGTAGTGGACATTCGTGATCTCAGGTCTGTGAGCCACATGCAATGTTAACGGACCTGTCTTTGCATTCCGTGGGGTTCAAGTCTCCAGTCAATAATGGGTTTCAAAATCCTAAACCCATGAAAACAGAAAAACGGAACCAAACTCTGGTAATGGGCCAACTTAAGGGAAGATGAGTACAGAAGAGAGCAGAGGTTTCCGGGCTGCCGTGCCAGCTGCTCTCCTGCCACTTGTGGGGAAGGGAAGTCAGGAGATTCCTGGATGAGTACGATTGAAGATGATGGGAAAACACAGCCTCCTTTCGTCACTGTAAGACTTTTCTATTAGTGTTGATTGTTACATTTTCTTACCTCTTTTAAGAGTATTGCAGTTGGCTGCTACTCTCAATTTGGGGTATATGGGGAGATCACCCATACATTTTGGGGACTGTGACATAATCCATAAACTGGATGCCAGAGCTAGAACTGTGAGCTGGGGATGGCTGGGTCCTCAGTACCGCCTGCCTGGGTCCCCAGGGTGGTGCTCAGTCTTGGACTCTAATGACTGAGCCCCCTGCCCAGTGGGATCATCTGGTGGTTAAGACAGAGGCTAAATAACAGAAATTCCCTTCTGGGAACATGAACCAGGATCACCCAACTGCCCTCTGTCAGGTCAATCTCTGTACCCAGGTGAGACCCTTATTCACTCCCCACCATCATTCATTCCAAAATGCTGGGCGCAGTGGCTCACTCCTGTAATCCCAGAACTTTGGGAGGCCGAGGTGGGTAGA